AGATCTCTAGACCCCTAGTTCACTGCCCTTTCACTGGTGATTGCTTTCCAAAAACTCAATGCTCTCCAAGTCCGGAGCCCCATGTCCTTAAATGGAAGGTGATGGAGGCTCAGTGCTCCTGTCCAGAGACCAGGTGGGGAAGACTTTTTGGAGGCAGGGAAAGTGAGATGGGCAAAGCCAATATGCAGGACACCCTCCTACCTACCTACCTACCGTGCAATTACCTCAATCTTCACAACACTGTGAAGCGGAGACTATCATTATCATCCCCATTTTACTTCTGTAAAAGGGGGCCAGTAACACTGCAGGGATGTAAACGGAGGCCCAGGATCGTCCCATCGTCCCATCGTTCTCTGCAGCTCTTGCTCCTAGAGGCTGGCTATTGCTAAGGTCCAGAACGTGTGCAGGGCACAAAGCAAATAGGTCTCCGGGACTGGGATGAGGTTTTGCCTCTCTATACCCCGTGGTACCCAGCACAGCGTAGGCACGGGGTAGGTCCTGGCTGATCAATCGTCCTGCCTTTTGAAAATGCCATCTTTTCCACAGGCTTGGCCATGCTGTACACCCCGGGATACACCTTCTCATACCAAGTCTCCACTCTCATGTGGTTCTATTCTTGGACTTTCCATCGCCTCCACGTCCCCTGAATATTTTTTCTGTCTCTAGCTCTCAGGAACTTTGATTCCTTGGCTGCCTTATTCTTTGTGCACTTTGGTCAAGAGCCAAAGATCTACTGGTCTCAGCTTTCCCACCTGTACAAGGCGGTGCAGAGCCATTGGCTGGCTTTGACGCGCTATTAGTTCGAATTCGGGACGTAAGAACCGCACAAAATTACCGAGCCCCACTTTCTCTCCGCTCCCCACCATCCCCTCCCTCGTTCGGAAAGCGCCTGCGCAGAAGCCGCCGGCCCGCCCTCCACTATTCGAATCCGTATCCGCCCTTTTCGCGCCCTCGAAGACTCGGCGCTCGACAGGCGTCTACCAGCTTGTCTTCCGGTTTCGTCGCCGCCGCAGGCGCACCTGCCGAGTTCCGAGCGACCGATGGAGATGGCGGCTGCGGCTGAGTGACGGACGGTGGAGGCCCAGAGCCCGGGCCTGAAGGGGGGGACAAACCTGGGTGCCCGCAGGAGCCCGGCAGGGTACATACAGAGGGTCAGGCCCAGTCTGGGGGGCGGGGACACGACGCTTTATTGTGCTGCTTCATTGTGTGTGCCAGGTACTGTGCTAAACCCTGGGGAGACGGCGAAGTGGAAAACATATAGAGTCTGTGCCCTCCCAGATTTTACAGTCTTACTTGGTCACTTCACGTATGTACCTGCGGTTATAAATTGAGATGAGTGCTGTGAAGGAGAAGTCCATTCTGATGCTCTGAGTAAGAGGCATTTCTTTTGAGGAAGTGAGGTTATATCTTTTTCATCTTTGCATTTCTAACACAGGTGTCTTACAAGTATCAAGAACTTACTATATGTGGTTGAATAAACAATCAAGGTAAAGAGCATCAAGTAAAAACTTCTGCTTGTTGATAAGTACTTCAGACATTCCCCCAGTGGCTGAAGTGGCATATGAATTATGAAGTTGGATCATTTGGAATGAATGTAAGAGAATTGCCAAGGTATTGTTTGCTTATTTCAAGAATCTGTGCTTTGGCTTTTTTCCCTTCTTCTTTTCTTTCTTAGGGCTCCTCCTACTCCAGAGAGGAAACCTCATCCAGGGCCATGAAGCCACTTCCTCACCATCTGTGTGCTGCTTAAGCTAATGCTGCGGGAACCATGGTTCCTTGGGAGGAATCAAGCTGACTCTTGGCATGAGATTCCTGCCTTCCTAGGGTTGAGAGCGGCACTGCCATGGCTTCTCTGGACGACCCAGGGGAAGTGAGGGAGGGCTTCCTCTGCCCTCTGTGCCTGAAGGATCTGCAGTCTTTCTATCAGCTTCACTCACATTACGAGGAAGAACACTCAGGGGAAGACCGTGATGTCAAAGGGCAAATTAAAAGTAAGAGGCGAGGACCTTGCCTATCCCCTGCTGCTCATTTGTATTATTTGTTCCATTTTTCAAGGTCTTGTCCAGAAGGCTAAAAAAGCAAAGGACAGGTTGTTGAAACGAGAAGGGGATGATCGAGCAGAGTCAGGGACCCAAGGATATGAGTCTTTCAGCTATGGAGGGGTTGATCCTTACATGTGGGAACCCCAGGAGCTTGGTAAGAAAATTCATTTATTCATTCAGCAAGTGGTCATTTGTCTCCCTACCTTCCTTCCCTCTAGGTGCTGTGAGAAGCCATCTTTCCGACTTCAAAAAACACCGAGCTGCTAGAATTGACCACTATGTTGTGGAAGTCAATAAACTAATAATCAGGTTAGAGAAGGTAAATTTTGTTGTCTTAAAACATTTTTTTCTAATTTCATTTGGCACTATTTTCTTCCGGTCAGCTCACTGCATTTGACAGAACAAATACTGAGTCTGCAAAGATTCGAGGTAACTTTAAAACTTTGCTCACATTCATCTTACCTGCTTTCTTGTTGGTTTGCTCTTCCCAAAGCAATAGAAAAGTCTGTGGTGCCTTGGGTCAACGACCAGGATGTCCCTTTCTGTCCAGACTGTGGGAATAAGTTCAGCATCCGGAACCGCCGCCACCACTGCCGCCTCTGCGGGTCTATTATGTGCAAGAAGTGTATGGAGCTCATCAGCCTTCCCTTGGCAAGTAGGTGACTTGGAGGTGGGGCCCTGGACCCTGTCATTGCTGCCTGTTGGTGTTGTGGTTACAGACAAGCTCACCAGTGCCAGCAAGGAGTCCCTGAGCACCCACACCAGCCCCAGCCAGTCACCCAACAGTGTCCATGGCTCCCGCCGAGGCAGCATCAGCAGCATGAGCAGTGTCAGCTCGGTCCTGGATGAGAAGGACGATGACCGGATCCGCTGCTGTACACACTGCAAGGACACGCTGCTCAAGAGAGAGCAGCAGATTGATGAGAAGGAGCACACACCTGACATCGTGAAGCTCTACGAGGTGATTCGCGCTGTCTGGTCTTGGGTCTAATTCATACCACTTACCTCTTTGTTTTTGTTCTTAGAAATTACGACTTTGCATGGAGAAAGTTGACCAGAAAGCTCCAGAATACATCAGGATGGCAGCATCATTAAAGTAAGCTATTCATCTATGTTTTTCTAATCCAGACTTAGGTCACGTGTCTCTGGTTTCTCCTTAGTGCTGGGGAGACAACCTACAGTCTGGAACATGCCAGTGACCTTCGAGTGGAAGTGCAGAAAGTGTATGAGCTGATAGACGCTTTAAGGTAAGGTCCATTAAGTGGTATCCTGCCCGCTGCTCATTATATTCATGTGTTTGTTCCAATTCAGTAAGAAGATCTTAACCTTGGGCTTGAACCAGGACCCTCCACCACATCCAAGCAATTTGCGGCTGCAGAGAATGATCAGATACTCAGCTACACTTTTTGTGCAGGTAAAGCCATCCTGGGTTGGCATAAATGTTGCTTAAGTGTAAAATTGTCTGTCACTCCCTGCAGGAAAAGTTGCTTGGTTTGATGTCACTGCCAACCAAAGAACAGTTTGAGGAACTGAAAAAGAAAAGGAAGGAGGAAATGGAGAGGAAGAGGGCCGTGGAGAGACAAGTGAGTGAAGCCAGGGATATGGGGCCTGCTTCTGTTTCTTCTCTCTGCTTTGCTCTCTCCCCAGGCTGCCCTGGAGTCCCAGCGAAGGCTTGAGGAAAGGCAGAGTGGCCTGGCTTCTCGAGCGGCCAACGGGGAGGTGGCATCTCTCCGCAGGGGCCCTGCCCCCTTGAGAAAGGCTGAGGGCTGGCTCCCACTGTCAGGAGGTCAGGGGCAGAGTGAGGACTCAGACCCGCTCCTCCAGCAGATCCACAACATCACATCATTCATCAGGCAGGCCAAGGCCGCGGGCCGCATGGATGAAGTGCGCACTCTGCAGGAGAACCTGCGGCAGCTGCAGGACGAGTATGACCAGCAGCAGACAGAGAAGGCCATCGAGCTGTCCCGGAGGCAGGCTGAGGAGGAGGACCTGCAGCGGGAACAGCTGCAGATGTTGCGTGAACGGGAGTTGGAACGAGAAAGGGAGCAGTTTCGGGTGGCATCCCTGCACACACGGACTCGGTCCCTGGACTTCAGAGAAATCGGCCCTTTTCAGCTGGAGCCCAGCAGAGAGCCTCGCACCCACCTTGCTTATGCTTTGGATCTAGGCTCTTCCCCAGTTCCAAGCAGCACAGCTCCCAAGACCCCTTCACTTAGCTCAACTCAACCCACCAGAGTGTGGTCTGGGCCCCCAGCCGTTGGCCAGGAGCGCTTACCCCAGAGCAGCATGCCACAGCAACATGAGGGGCCCTCCTTAAACCCCTTTGATGAGGAAGACCTCTCCAGCCCCATGGAAGAGGCCACTACTGGTCCTCCTGCTGCAGGGGTTTCCTTAGACCCTTCAGCCCGCATCCTGAAAGAGTACAATCCTTTCGAGGAAGAGGACGAGGAGGAGGAAGCAGTGGCAGGGAATCCATTCATTCAGCCAGACAGCCCAGCTCCTAACCCCTTCAGTGAGGAAGACGAACATCCCCAGCAGAGGCTCTCAAGCCCTCTGGTTCCTGGTAACCCCTTTGAGGAACCCACCTGTATCAACCCCTTTGAGATGGACAGTGACAGTGGGCCAGAGGCTGAGGAGCCCATAGAGGAAGAGCTCCTCCTGCAGCAGATCGATAACATCAAGGCATACATCTTTGATGCCAAGCAGTGCGGCCGCCTGGATGAGGTAGAGGTGCTGACAGAGAATCTGCGGGAGCTGAAGCACACCCTGGCCAAGCAGAAGGGGGGCACTGACTGACCAGCAGTGGAGAGGGCACCTTTGGGCCCAGGGGTCTGGCAGGAGCCAGTGGAGCAGGACAGAGGGCAGGCAGGATGGATGGGGAAGGTGGCAGGGTGAGAACTCAGATGCACACAGGTGAGGGGCAGGAATCTGCTGTTTTGTGTTGCGCACTTTGAGGTATTTCCACTACAGTTGAATAATAAAATAGAAACTAGAACAGGGAGAATCAGCATTCAGTTGCTGCTTTTCCTGTTTATTATTACTATCTTTTGTAATCGGAGGTTTACCCCTTTTGAAGGGACTTTACATTTTTACTACCGAGATATAACTAAATGCAGCTCTGTTGGGCCCAGGGCAGAAATGGCTGCTGTGTACCTCTTGGGTCCATTTGCTACTGCCTAGTCTTGGTTCCTTATGCAGTATTATAGGGCAGCCTTTTTAGAGCCCTTCCTTTAGCCAAGACAGAGAAGATAGATTCCACTGAGCTCTATTCTGCTCTGACAGAAGTCCATCCCTAGTAGGCTGTGAGTTCCATTTCACCTGGGGCCGCCTCTCCCCTGCTCTGCACTTCCTGTCTGTACAATAGAAGGGGGAGGTGCTGCTATGAAGGGGAGAGTTTAGACCCAGGAGAGCCCAGCACCTCTTTTTAAGGTGGGGTGATGGGAATATTTCACCAGGGTCTATTTTCTCAGTTTAAGTTCTTTTTTGTCTCTTTCAGGAAGTTAAGCTCCCAGTGCAGGGTATCAATGTGAATCTGGTCCTGAGCTTTTTAGAAAATAAGAGTGGTGGCCGGGCGCGCTGGCTCACGCCTGTAATCGCAACACTTTGGGAGGCCGAGGCAGGCAGATCACAAGGTCAGGAGATCGAGACCACCCTGGCTAACACAGTGAAATCCCGTCTCTACTAAAAATACAAAAAATTAGCCAGGCGTGGTGGTGGGTGCCTGTAGTCCCAGCTACTTTGGAGGCTGAGGCAGGAGAATGCTGTGAACCCGGGAGGCAGAGCTTGCAGTGAGCCGAGATCGCACCACTGCACTCCAGCCTGGGCAGTGAGAGTGAGACTCCGTCTCAAAAAAAAATAAGAGTGGTTAACTTTTTGGTTGATATTAGTATTATTTGTGAGAAGAGTTTCCCCACCCTTCTTCTGATAGAACAATTGTCTGTCACTGGAGAAATCTCCCTCCAGAGCTTTGGCAAAGTTACTCTGATCTGGGTCTGTTTAAAAGGCCGGGTCTCTAATTTAGGAATCGGTGATTTGGAAGCTTTTGCAGAACATCACCAGAAGAAGGGAAGCTTCCCAGAGTCAGAAGCTAAATTAAAATAATTTCCAAGGCTATTTGATCAGCCTTCTTCCTTTTTGGTTCATTGTGTCCTGACTTGGGGCACTGATGAGATTTTTTATTTTTTTTGAGACAGAGTTTCACTTTGTTGCCCAGGCTGGAGTGTAGTGGCATGATCTCAGCTCACTGCAACCTCCACCTCCCTGGTTCAAGTGATATTTGTGCCTCAGCCCCCTGAATAGCTAGGATTACAGGCGTGGGCCACCACGCCTGGTTAATCTCTGTATTTTTAGTAGAGGTAGAGTTTCACCATTTTGGCCAGGCTGGTTTCGAACTCCTGGCCTCAAGTGATCTGCCACCTTGGCCTCCCAAAGTGCTGGGAATACAGGCGTGAGCCACTGTGCCCGCCCTGATGAGATATTTTATTACCAATGTTAGTATTGAGAAACTGAAATGTTTGAAGAAGCACAACCCAGGATCGTGCTGGTAGCACCACAGTACTTAAACTGTTGGTCAATTAAGGCCAGAAAGGGAAATTGTTAATTTAGCTCTGGTGCTTTGGTTTACAGGAACATAACTCTTAACTGACATCTGACATCATGATAGCCATATGTGCTCAGCTCTGGGTAGAGTTTCTGCAGTTACTCATCTGAACTAATGAACAATAACTGACCACTAGTCACTTTATGCCGTGTAACTAGCTCTAGGCCATACTTTCACTGGTTACTGGTGTGAAAGCTGAAATTCATTTTGTTACATTCTGGTGAAGACCCCTCTTGATAATGGGAATGTTTTAACTCTCTTGATGAAAAAATAATCTGTATTTGTGTTGATGTTCACATTTCTGTAGCACATTTCTTATCCTTTTGGTTGAATGAAAAGATCTTGTATAGGGGTGTGGAGATGGGGAGTGGGTAGAAGTGTGTGAAGGACGCTTTGCATTTGGGATCTGTTCACAAACAGCCATATGAGTGTGTTAATGAATGTCAGCCAGTTACCAACCCTGCTGGTTGTTATGGGTTGTTTTGAGAAGTTGGCAACCAGGCATCTAAGATGTTGCCTGGTACAGGCCTCTTTTCTTCCCTGAGGCCCATGACATTTCTCTGTTACTCTAGAGGGTTTCTCAGATGGCCAGTAGGCTCCTCCCTGCTTAGGGTCTCATTTCTCTGAAAAGAGGATGAACTGAAAAGCAGGTAGTTCCAGAAGCTAATTGCTGCTTTCCATCATAATTATTTTTCTTGTGAGAACATTTCTCTTTTAATTAGCTAGTGATTTTGATTAAGACTAATTCACTAAACATACCCTTCCCTCAAATCACCTCAGGTAGCAATCTGTAAGTAACTAAAAGCATTGAAAAACACACAAGAAACATTTTTAAAAACTATTTTTAAAGGCCTGGCCGGGTGCAGTGGCTCACTCCTGTAATCCCAGCACTTTGGGAGGCCGAGACGGGTGGATCACCTGAGGTCAGGAATTTGAGACTAGCATGGCCAACATGGTGAAACCCCGTGTCTACTAAAAATACAAAAATTAGCTGGGCGTGGTGGCAGACGCCTGTAATCCCAGCTACTCAGGGAGGCTGAGGCACGAGAATCGCTTGAACCTGGGAGGCGGAGGTTGCAGTGAGCCAAGATTGCGCCACTGCACTCCAACCTGGGTGACAAGAGCAAGACTCCGTCTCACAAAAAACAAACAAAACTGACTGATTGAATATACTAAACCAAACTAAAATCATATTCTTTTGATTAAGTTTATCCATGGCTGTATTCTTCTATGAATTCTTCCATTTAATTCTTCCACGATTATCTTCTCCTGTAAATACATCACAGGAGTTAGAATTCTCTACCCATCAGCTGTACCATGTCGCAGAATTCATGCAGGCACAAAGTTGGAGTTACAGAGATGGGTTGACAGCAGGCAAACTTGGCCTATGTATTATAACCACAACTTCAAGTTCTTACCTCATGTGAATATTCACCCTTTCTTTAGTCTTCCAAGGCAAACAGCCCCGTCTCATCACCAGATGAGCAAGGTCTTGATATGGCATAGCAGATCTCCCTAGACACAGATCATGAGAAAAGATGGAAGAGACTTAGGGATTCAGGCATCAGATGAAGTTGGCTTTTCCCTTTTATGCCTTGTTTGTATTTACCCTGTCTAATACACTAAGGATACTTACTCATTGTACTTGCAGCTCAATATGTCTTTGCTGTTCAGATACTAAAATGTACCTCTGAGTCATTGTGAGCTGTGTGGTAGGTTGGACATTGGCATAGTTGGTGATGGGACTCAAAATGAAAAGGTGGTCTCTTTACCAGGTCACAGACTGTAGCAGATTGTGCTTGTTATCTGACAATGACTGTCACTTTGAGGGTCGTTGATTTGCATGCACTACTCTGGGGCCTTGTATTGGAGCCTTTTTTAAAAAAAATAAAATCTGAGATAGAGGTTGGGGGTGTGTGTGTCTGTGTGCACATGTG